TTTTGCTTGTTCCTTAGCTATCTGTGTGGTGCTCCTCCCTCTCCAGGCAGGTGGATGGAATATATAAAATCCAGACCCTGAAGGCTTCCTAGTAACACAGAATATGCATACAATTTCATATATACATTCGATAAGACATGTACACTCTCACTCATATAAATAATTATTTCCATCTGCATCTAAATAAAAACCAAACACAATTCTCCAAATTTACATGGGACCAAGAATCCAGCTTTTTAGTTGCCTGTATTTGTCCCCTTAAGAATTTTACTACTAACCACCTCCTCTCCCACCTCTTGATTTACAGACGACATTCCCCCTTAATGCTTTGACATAAAGGTGGGCACACAAGAGTGGGTTAGGACATTGAAACAAATCATTCTAAAACTTCTGTTATATTGACATGTAGAAGAGACCAAGTGATATGTGAATAAAAGGCATATTATAAAAAAGAGCTAATTCACATTTAGTTTGGCATGTGCCTATGAAGAGCCTTCCTGGTTAGCCCTACTCCTGCTTCCTAGGACAGAGGAAAATTTTCCCCACCACATGGGAGCACAATTAAATATAGAATCCCAAAATCTAGACTCTATATAAGACCCAAATTTCCAGATCATTAAAAAAATTAATGCGCTCCTTCCTATGGGAGAGACTGCATTCTTATAGGAATGTGGCTTTATCTATGGCTTCAGTAGACCCAACTTTTCATACAAGTCTAACATCCCTATAAGGAACATACACACAGTATCACACGGAAACACACATCCCACATTTAAAAATATGGTTTTTATTTACTTTTTTGTTTTCTTACTAGTTCCATCCAGAGAACTTTGTCCCTGTTTTCTGGAAAATTATTTTATTTTATTGTAGAGCCCTGGACCCCTAAATATGTCCTCCTTCCCCAGCTGGCCCAGGGTGACTGCGAGGATAGAGTTGACATCACAATATCCCTTTTCTGAGGATTCATGCCCCTGGTGGGTGGGGTAGGAGGAGGGGTAGCCCTAGGAGAAGTCATCACCACTTTGTCCACCATGGGTGAATTATGAATCAGTAGCTATGCCAGGCCTCAGCTGGGCCACATCTGGAGAACTGGGGTGAGGGCACAACATCACAAAATATCTGGCCCCAGTCTGGTCACTCATCCCTTTTAGGGCAACAAGGAAACTATCCTGTGGCCTGAGAGCACAATACCTGAGACAAAGGCCAGCAGAAACATTTGTCTGCCCTCACCCTTTCTGCCCCAGCTTCCACCTGCTCCCCATCTGCCCACCCACTAAAGCCCATGTGGCATGCCATCTCTCGAACATCCAGGATGTCCCAGAGTGGATGTCCATCAGGTCTGCTGGCAGACAAAAATATCTCTTCAAGTGCCACTCGAGTGATAGTGAAGACTGCAGGCAACCAGAAAGACTTTATGGTAGCTGATGACATCTCGGTAAGGCAGTTCAAGGAGATGCTATTGGCTCACTTCCAATGCCAGATGGACCAACTAGTGCTGGTCTTCATGGGTTGCCTTCTCAAAGACCATGACACACTGAGCCAGAGGGGCATCATGGATGGCCACACCATCTACTTGGTCATCAAGTCCAAGCAGGGCTCCAGATCTCTAGCCCATTCCTTCCGGGACCTGCCAACGAATGATCCCTGCCACCGGGACAGAAACACCAAAGGAAACAGCAGCAGAGTGCACCAACCAACTGGTATGAATCAAGCTCCAGTGGAACTGGCCCACTTTGTGGGGTCTGATGCACCCAAAGTGCATACCCAAAACTTGGAAGTGAGCCACCCAGAGTGCAAAGCACAGATGCTGGAGAATCCTAGCATCCAGCGGCTTCTGTCCAACATGGAGTTCATGTGGCAGTTCATTTCAGAACATCTAGACACGCAACAATTGATGCAGCAGAACCCAGAAGTTTCCCGCCTTCTTCTTGATAATTCTGAGATCCTATTGCAGACTCTGGAGCTGGCCAGGAACCTTGCTATGATCCAAGAGATAATGCAGATCCAACAACCTTCACAAAACCTTGAGTATCCACTGAACCCACAGCCATATCTGGGCTTAGAGACAATGCCAGGTGGGAATAATGCCCTGGGTCAGAACTATGCTGATATCAATGATCAAATGCTGAACAGCATGCAAGATCCTTTTGGAGGAAACCCTTTCACAGCTCTCCTGGCAGGACAAGTGCTAGAACAAGTCCAGTCTTCACCCCCACCTCCACCACCATCACAGGAACAACAAGACCAGCTCACACAGCATCCTGCAACCCGAGTCATCTATAATAGCTCTGGTGGTTTCTCTTCAAACACCTCAGCCAATGACACCCTTAACAAGGTCAACCACACTTCCAAAGCCAACACTGCTATGATTTCCACCAAGGGCCAGAGCCATATCTGTGCCACTCGGCAGCCAGCTTGGATACCAGCCTTACCTAGCATAGAGCTTACCCAGCAGCTTCAAGAAGAATACAAGGATGCCACTGTTTCTCTAAGTAGCTCCAGACAGACATTAAAGGGTGATCTCCAGCTGTCAGATGAGCAGAGCAGCTCCCAGATCACAGGAGGCATGATGCAGTTGCTTATGAACAACCCCTACCTGGCAGCTCAGATTATGTTGTTCACAAGTATGCCCCAGCTGAGTGAACAGTGGAGGCAGCAGCTGCCCACATTCCTGCAGCAGACACAGATTTCTGATCTGCTTAGTGCTTAGGCAACCCTAAAGCATTCCAAGCAATATTGCAGATTGAGCAGGCCCTCCAGCTGCTGGCCACAGAGGCTCCTGTTCTTCTGCCTTGGGTTGCACCCTACCTATGGGGCCTGGGTTGGCTTCCTGCCCCCAGCTGCAGCTATCCTGACACAGTGCCCTGTTCCTGGAATGTTTCAGATACAGCTGAGCCCAAGGGACCTGAGTGCTGCCACAAGCCTGGAACAGTCCTGCAGAGGCTACAATCCCCGGATGGGGACCCTTCCCACCCTCTGCAAGCTCCTGAGATTTGTTTTAGCAAACAGATGGATTCTCTCCAGGCCATGGGATTTGGGAACCACCATGCCAATCTACAGGCACTCATTGCTACTGAAGGGGACACCAATGCTGCTATCCGCAAGCTCAAGAGATCCCAGAGATTCTAACCACCATGCCTACTTGTTTGCTTGCTACCTGCCTGCTGACCCACCTGACCATCTCATTTGCCTTTTGCACCTTTCCTGATGCTTCCAGCCAGGAGAAGTCCTGGAATAAGAGTTATCAACCAATGTGTCTTGTACTGAATAATAGATCATTGGTCGTGGCTGAAACATCTGTCAATAAAATGGCTACACTCACTTGCTGCGATCTGAGGTTTGGCTTTACTTCTTTTGCAAAAA